TTAAAAAAACTATTCTTAAAAAATAGGTAACTAAATTTAATAAATAATGAAAACAATGACAAAATATTCAATGAGGAAAAATGTTTATCCCCATATTGTGGCCAGAACGTTAAGAAACTTTTACAGGACGAAGTCTGCCTGGAAGGGTTTGCTTGGGAAAGTGGTAGTTTATAGCATAACATCTGATTTTGTGTGTTTGTGCCAAGGGTGTTTCCTTTCTGTCTTTTTCCTTTTTATAGGCAGCCACAATAGTGACATGTTTAATATTGATGAGTTTGACCTCCTGGGAGTTATCGTATATGCACCCTTTTTGAATACAAATGCTGTTTAATTTATATGGTAAACACATAGAATTTGGAGACTAGCATTTTAATCAACACTAATCTCAGTATTTTCTACTTCTCCTACCTCTCCTTCTGTCAACAACAACAAAAAAATCACAAACCAATTTTATAAATGACAGCTAATGTCCTCTCCTGGAGAAGCAGGGTCTGTGTGTGAAACATAAAAGCAGCACCATGTGTAGTAACCTCTCCTAAACCATATGCTCAAGCACATTAACAGTGTTCAATTAGATGATCAATTATTCAAGAAACAGAACAATCCATTCATTCAACAAATATTTATTGAACAGCCATGCAGAGGCAGACAGGGGGTTGTGTATGTGGCTGTGACCCGATGGCACCTCTAAACTGGAATTGGGCTTCAGTTTTTCTCCGTGTAAAAATTTCTTCTTTTTTATTTAACTTTTCTCTTGGCAGGTCCAGCAGCTTTGAAGATCAGAGTGCATCTTCCAGCTGACGATCTCTTCGGTCGGGGACAATGCATTCGATTCGCACGGTGGAGATTAAAGTCCCCGAGATAGAGGAAACGTTTTTCGCGCCCAGGTTCAGCGAGGAGCCGCGCGGGGGCAGAGGGGGCGGCGGCGGCGGGCGGGGAGCCAGGCCCGAGCTGCGTTCTGCGCAGCCATTGGTGGGCGCCGCGCTCTGCACTGAGCATGTTCGCGCCCCGCCGGCCCCTAGCCGCAGCCGCAGCCGCAGCGACGGCAGCCACGGGAGCCGCCGCGCATTATGCAAAGCGGCGGCAGATGCGAGCGGGGCCAGCCGGGCGCGCGTCGGCCTCCCCTCCCAGCGGCTCCCCCCGCCGCCGCCTGACTCTCCCGGGAGACTCCCTAGGCCCGGACCTGGGGCCGAGGAGGGCCGGGATGGCCTGAGTGCCCGCGGCGCGGCGGCGCAGCAGCGGGATTGCACCATGGGGAACCAGGATGGGAAGCTGAAGAGGAGCGCAGGTGATGCTTTGCACGAAGGCGGCGGTGGCGCCGAGGATGCGCTGGGGCCCAGGGATGTGGAAGCCACAAAGAAGGGGAGCGGGGGCAAGAAGGCGCTAGGCAAGCACGGCAAGGGGGGAGGGGGCGGCGGCGGCGGCGGGGAGTCGGGCAAGAAGAAGAGCAAGTCCGACTCCAGAGCCTCGGTGTTTTCCAACCTGCGGATCAGGAAGAATCTGTCCAAGGGGAAAGGCGCCGGCGGCTCCCGCGAAGATGTACTGGATTCCCAGGCCCTGCAGACCGGGGAGCTGGACAGCGCTCACTCCCTGCTCACCAAGACTCCAGACCTCAGCCTCTCGGCGGACGAGGCCGGCCTGTCGGATACCGAGTGTGCGGACCCTTTTGAGGTGACCGGTCCAGGGGGTCCTGGGCCTGCCGAGGCTAGGGTCGGGGGCCGGCCGATCGCCGAGGATGTGGAAACTGCAGCAGGGGCGCAGGATGGACAAAGGACCAGCTCGGGCTCGGACACGGACATCTATAGCTTCCATTCGGCTACGGAGCAAGAGGATTTGCTTTCAGACATCCAGCAGGCGATCCGCCTGCAGCAGCAGCAGCAGCAGCAGCTCCAGCTCCAGCTCCAGCAACAGCAGCAGCAGCAGCAGCTCCAGGGCGCCGAGGAGCCTGCAGCGCCCCCCACTGCCGTCTCCCCTCAGCCCGGGGCCTTCCTGGGCCTGGACCGGTTCCTGCTGGGGCCGAGCGGCGGGGCTGGGGAGGCCCCGGGCAGTCCGGACACCGAGCAGGCGCTGTCCGCGCTCTCCGACCTGCCCGAGAGCCTGGCCGCCGAGCCCCGGGAGCCCCAGCAACCGCCGTCCCCCGGCGGCCTCCCGGTCTCCGAGGCGCCCAGTCTCCCGGCAGCGCAACCCGCGGCCAAAGACTCGCCCTCCTCCACGGCTTTCCCATTTCCCGAGGCCGGGCCGGGGGAGGAAGCGGCCGGAGCCCCCGTGCGAGGGGCTGGGGACACGGATGAGGAGGGTGAGGAGGATGCTTTTGAGGATGCGCCCCGGGGCTCTCCGGGGGAGGAGTGGGCCCCGGAGGTGGGAGAGGACGCCCCGCAGAGGCTGGGGGAAGAGCCGGAGGAGGAGGCGCAAGGACCTGACGCCCCCGCGGCCGCTTCCCTGCCCGGCAGCCCCGCGCCTAGCCAGCGCTGTTTCAAGCCCTACCCGCTCATCACCCCCTGCTACATCAAGACCACCACCCGGCAGCTCAGCTCGCCCAATCACTCCCCGTCTCAGTCCCCTAATCAGAGCCCCAGGATCAAGAGGCGGCCGGAACCCTCCCTGAGCCGAGGGTCCAGAACTGCCCTGGCCTCCGTAGCCGCCCCGGCCAAGAAGCACCGGGCCGACGGCGGCCTTGCGGCCGGCCTGAGCCGCTCGGCTGACTGGACGGAGGAGCTAGGCGCCCGCACGCCCCGGGTGGGAGGCTCCGCGCACCTGCTGGAGCGCGGGGTGGCGAGTGACAGCGGCGGTGGGGTGTCCCCAGCACTGGCCGCCAAGGCGTCTGGGGCCCCCGCGGCTGCGGATGGCTTCCAGAACGTGTTCACAGGTGAGCGCGCCCTGCTGCTGGCCTCCGGGTCTGCTCGCTCTTAATGACTGTGTTTCATCTGCAGGGCGAACGCTGTTGGAGAAGCTGTTCAGCCAGCAGGAGAACGGGCCTCCAGAAGAAGCAGAGAAGTTTTGCTCCCGGATCATTGCCATGGGTCTTCTCCTTCCTTTTAGTGATTGCTTCAGGGAACCGTGTAATCAGAATGCCCAGACGAATGCAGCTTCGTTTGATGTAAGTAGGAGAATTCACTTCTGTCCGTGAGGAGCATTTCAACATTTTTTATTTTTAAATATAGCAAGATCAACTTTATACCTGGGCTGCAGTTAGTCAACCCACACACTCATTGGACTATTCAGAAGGGCAGTTTCCTAGGCGAGTTCCATCCATGGGGCCACCATCCAAACCTCCCGATGAGGAACACAGGCTCGAGGATGCTGAAACAGGTAACCCTTTCCTTTGTCTTCAGAGATAACTGCTTGTCTCCTTTTTAAAAATGCATTCTTGAAGAGGATGATGGAGGTAAGAAGTAATTTAACTTAGTGACTTATTTTGATACTGACTGTCTGCTTCCTTTCCAATCTAGAATCTCAATCTGCTGTTTCAGAAACTCCCCAAAAACGCTCAGATGCTGTCCAGAAGGTAAGATGATCTTATTAGGATGTCAGATTCCCAACTAACTGTGTCTGTCCTTGTCGCCCTTCAGGAAGTTGTTGACATGAAGTCTGAGGGACAGGCCACTGTAATTCAGCAGCTGGAACAGACTATTGAGGATCTGAGAACCAAAATAGCTGAACTAGAGAGGCAGTATCCTGCCCTGGACACAGAGGTGGCCAGTGGTCATCAAGGGCTTGAGAATGGAGTGACAGCCTCAGGCGATGTCTGTCTCGAAGCTCTCAGGTTAGAAGAAAAGGAAGTACGGCATCATAGGATTTTAGAGGCGAAATCGATACAGACTTCCCCCACGGAAGAGGGCGGGGTGCTGACACTGCCTCCTGTGGATGGGCTGCCAGGGCGTCCTCCATGCCCCCCTGGGGCTGAAAGTGGACCTCAGACAAAGTTCTGTTCAGAGATTTCTTTGATTGTGTCTCCAAGGCGAATATCAGTCCAGCTCGACAGCCATCAGCCCACACAGAGCATCTCACAGCCTCCACCACCTCCATCCCTTCTGTGGTCTGCTGGGCAAGGACAGCCTGGGTCACAGCCGCCCCATTCTATTTCTACCGAGTTTCAAACCAGCCACGAACACTCTGTTTCCTCTGCCTTTAAAAACAGCTGTAACATCCCATCTCCACCACCTCTGCCTTGCACAGAGTCCTCCAGCTCCATGCCTGGCCTGGGCATGGTGCCTCCCCCACCTCCCCCTCTCCCTGGCATGACAGTGCCTACTCTGCCCAGTACAGCCATTCCCCAACCTCCTCCTCTGCAGGGTACAGAAATGCTGCCACCCCCTCCCCCTCCTCTTCCCGGAGCGGGCATACCTCCTCCGCCGCCTCTACCCGGAGCAGGCATACTCCCTCTGCCCCCTCTACCCGGAGCGGGAATACCTCCTCCGCCCCCTCTACCCGGAGCGGCAATACCCCCTCCGCCCCCTCTTCCCGGGGCAGGCATACCCCTTCCTCCCCCTCTTCCCGGAGCAGGAATACCTCCTCCACCCCCTCTACCCGGAGCGGGCATACCCCCTCCTCCCCCACTTCCCGGAGCGGGCATACCCCCTCCGCCCCCACTTCCCGGAGCGGGCATACCCCCTCCTCCCCCTCTTCCCGGAGCGGGCATACCTCCTCCACCCCCTCTACCCGGAGCGGGCATACCCCCTCCGCCCCCACTTCCCGGAGCGGGCATACCCCCTCCGCCCCCACTTCCCGGAGCGGGCATACCCCCTCCTCCCCCTCTTCCCGGAGCGGGCATACCTCCTCCACCCCCTCTACCCGGAGCGGGCATACCCCCTCCGCCCCCACTTCCCGGAGCGGGCATACCCCCACCTCCCCCTCTACCCGGAGCGGGCATACCCCCTCCGCCCCCTCTACCCGGAGTGGGCATACCTCCTCCGCCCCCTCTACCCGGAGCGGGCATACCCCCTCCTCCCCCTCTACCCGGAGCGGGCATACCCCCTCCTCCCCCTCTTCCCGGAGCGGGCATACCTCCTCCACCCCCTCTACCCAGAGTGGGCATACCCCCTCCGCCCCCACTTCCCGGAGCGGGCATACCCCCACCTCCCCCTCTACCCGGAGCGGGCATACCCCCTCCGCCCCCTCTACCTGGAGTGGGAATACCTCCTCCGCCCCCTCTACCTGGAGTGGGAATACCTCCTCCGCCCCCTCTACCTGGTGCTGGGATTCCCCCACCTCCTCCCTTGCCAGGTATGGGGATTCCACCTGCTCCAGCTCCCCCACTCCCTCCACCTGGGACAGGAATCCCACCGCCCCCTCTGCTTCCTGTATCAGGCCCTCCACTCCTCCCACAAGTTGGGAGTAGCACTTTACCAACCCCACAGGTGTGTGGATTTCTTCCTCCTCCATTGCCAAGTGGCTTGTTTGGATTAGGGATGAATCAGGACAAAGGGAGTAGGAAGCAGCCCATAGAGCCTTGTCGACCAATGAAGCCTCTTTACTGGACCAGGATTCAACTACATAGTAAAAGGTAACATGAAAGTGAGCTCGTCTTTGCACAGTGGCTGTTTTATTGTTCTTTTGCTTAATTTTAGAGACTCCAGTACTTCACTTATTTGGGAAAAAATTGAAGAGCCATCCATAGATTGTCATGAATTTGAGGAATTATTTTCTAAAACTGCTGTAAAGGAGAGAAAGAAACCTATCTCTGATACTATCTCAAAGACGAAGGCTAAACAAGTGAGTATTTTTGTGCTTTATGAAATTGGACACATTTTCCCCTTTTACTTTCTTTCTCGAGCAGGTTGTCAAGTTATTAAGCAACAAAAGATCACAAGCAGTTGGAATACTAATGTCTAGCCTTCATTTAGATATGAAAGACATACAACATGGTAAGTGTCAAAATGAAAATTTAGCTTCTGAATGGCAATTTATATTCTTCTTTTTTTTCCACAGCTGTTGTGAACTTGGATAATTCTGTGGTTGACCTGGAGACCCTTCAAGCTCTCTATGAGAATGTGAGTAATAGAAGGAATTTTATGTGTGAGTATTTGAAAAACTATTTGGTTTTTGTTTTTCTAGAGAGCACAGTCAGACGAACTCGAAAAAATAGAAAAGCATGGCCGATCTTCCAAAGACAAGGAAAATGCCAAGTCTCTGGACAAACCTGAACAGTAAGCATGTCTTATAACCACGTAGAGGGCGTTTTTTCTTCTTAACTTGGCTTTATTTCCTTAGGTTCCTTTATGAACTGTCACTAATCCCCAACTTTTCAGAGCGAGTCTTTTGCATCCTGTTCCAGTCCACATTTTCAGAAAGCATTTGCTCAATTCGTCGCAAACTGGAATTACTACAGAAATTGTGTGAGGTGAGTTCTGGTCCAAAGAGAGCTGAACTTGAAAGTTGTTTTTTGTTGTTATTCTGTTTTACAGACATTAAAAAATGGCCCAGGGGTTATGCAGGTTCTAGGTTTGGTTCTTGCCTTTGGCAACTACATGAATGGAGGAAATAAGACTCGAGGACAGGCAGATGGCTTTGGATTAGACATTCTTCCAAAACTGAAAGATGTCAAGAGCAGTGTAAGTATTTTGCATGAGTGGACGTAAGCACAATATTGTCACTGACTTTGGTCTTTCTGCCTAGGACAATAGCAGAAGCCTTTTGTCATATATTGTTTCGTATTATCTCCGAAATTTTGATGAGGTAAGACAATTTTTACATATAGTCATATTCCACTTTAAATATGATGGGGTTTTTTGTTCATTAGGATGCTGGAAAAGAACAGTGCCTCTTTCCACTGCCAGAACCCCAGGACCTTTTTCAGGCCTCACAGATGAAGTTTGAAGATTTTCAAAAAGATCTCAGAAAACTGAAGAAAGACTTGAAAGGTAACTTAAAATCCTGAACTCATGTTTTCTGTGACACTCTAAATAATGTTCTGTCTAATTTCAGCCTGTGAAGTTGAAGCAGGGAAAGTATACCAGGTCTCCTCAAAAGAGCATATGCAGCCTTTCAAGGAAAACATGGAACAATTTATTATTCAAGGTAAATTCCAAAGAGATGTGTTATGTTTTTCTTCTCATGTACTTTTATTTTCTTGCACTTTCAGCCAAAATTGACCAAGAGGCAGAGGAAAATTCACTGACAGAGACTCATAAATGGTGAGAAATTACTTTATTTCCTCCCAGAATAGTTTTATGCTTTTGTGTGTGTATGATTTGACAGCTTTTTGGAGACCACGGCATATTTCTTCATGAAACCAAAACTTGGAGAGAAGGAGGTGTCCCCAAATGCTTTCTTCAGTATCTGGCATGAATTCAGCTCTGACTTTAAAGACTTCTGGAAGAAAGAGAACAAACTTCTTCTACAAGAGAGGTAGGTATTTTCATTTGCACAATGGCATTTTATTGTTTAAATACATGTGTCTTCTCCCCATCAGAGTAAAAGAAGCCGAAGAGGTGTGTAGACAGAAGAAAGGAAAATCACTTTATAAAATAAAACCAAGACATGACTCTGGAATTGTAAGTATTACTGATTTTTAACTTGTTATTTTCTAAAACTTTTATCTGGTGTATTTGTTTTCAGAAAGCAAAGATAAGCATGAAAACTTGAACAATGAAAAGCAGAATGAAAATGAGTCATTGCAACGACTTTCACAAAATTCAGCTGACCTGAGAGTGGGAGGGAAACTACCGTCATTCTGCTCATGTTTCTTCTTGACCTCTTGCATAATCTTTTTGTTTTCTAGACAGTTCACTAATTGTTGAATTTTACTGTATATTCATATAAAAATGCAAACGTACTAGACCAGTGGAGAATTTGACACCTTTTCTTTTTGTAAAAGTTTATGGTATTATACCGATAGACCAAAACAGCATGTGTAAGAGGCAGTATCTGCACTAATTCTCAACATGCTAAACATTAACTACAATTCACTGTTGTGAGAATATTCCTCGTCACAGCAAAAACACTTTCCTTTCTACTGACAACCAGTCCTCCACATCACAGCATTTAGACATATGGGTAAAATGTTATTTCTAGTGAATTGTTTGTATCAGTTTCATGTCTAAGTATAAATTTTCTATTTTAAAATTTAAGAACCGTTTATAATCAGTGCTTTCCCAACTCTTGGGTTGCTCTCCATAACTATGTATTTGTGAAAGAAAATGGTCATTTTTTTTACTGAAGTCATATAATGACTTGGGTCAGCTCGTAATGCATTGTGATGGTTTTGTATGAGCTGGGTGTTTTTTTCCATTACTTTTAATGATCTTCGTTGCAAGTTATAGTTGTGGATAAAGGGGAGAATTTATTGCTCTTGCAAACCAATTATGGAAAGCAACTTAAGAAAACCAATGTTCTAAATCATAATTGTTTGTATTTATGTAAAGTATGGTCTCTTACTTTTTAGTTTGTAGTTTAAGTGCAAAGAAACAGTAGTGGTTTTTTTTCTATTGTTTTGTAGTCTTCCTGTCCCCTTCAGTCCCTCCAGTGTGTATATTACCATTCTCCAATGAAATAATAGGGCATTTAACAAAGATCGCTATGTGCAATACTGTATTTAGTGTTTCTATTTCAATTTTTCTAGGATGTTAATTTATATGAAAATAAAATGAATAATAAAAGAATAAAGATACTTGCAAAAGACAGCTGTCATATTTAACATGGGGTGGGGAA